CATTATGCTCTATACTTCATTTAATCCTCTCAGCAATGCTGCTCATTATCGTCATTTTACATGAGGAAACTGAGGTCCAGAAAGGTTAAGCAACTCACTACAGGTCACACAGCTAGTAAATGGCCTCGAATAACCAGTAACTCAGACACTGACCTCTCTTTGGTTTCTTGTTAAACAAACACCTAATTTATTTCTTGGAGGTTTTGTTCAGCTGTCCTAATTTATGACTTTACATTCCTTCTGGTGCTAAACTGCTCAAGTAGCCTCTTGTATCAAGTGTGACCTGATTCCTTAAGAATTTTACTTAATGAGAACCTCTAAGCTAGAAACTCTTGCTAGGTGTTTCATGCACCTTATTTTCTTTAATCATTACAACAACTCTAAGATTGGGTTCTCTCCACCTTATAAATGATGACTGTTTTAGAGAGGTTAAGGTTGCTTAAAATTGGTGAGTTAGTGAGGGGTAGAGCCACGAATGGATTTCTGGTCGCTGCCTCCATCGTCAGGGCAAGCTTTTCCCACGACTCCAGCGCTTCCATTTGTCAGTCCCCAGGCTAGAAAGCCACAGTGCTAATTTAGTATTTATCAAGCGTTTGTAGTGTCCTGGGATCTGGCACTTCGATGAGAAAGCTGTGACGGCCCCAACTTCTAACAGCGAGTGGTAAGGAGGACGAGGGACACAGGAGGGAGGAGACTCTCCCCAAAGCTTAGCACCAACAGAAGTGGTCCCCCGCAGGTTGCTCTGCGAGCGCCACCTCTTCCCTCCAACCGAGGAGAAAGTGGCGCGCCTTTGAGGAGTCCGAGGTCCCGGCCCAGGCGGCAGCTTGGGTCCTGGCGGGTTCCGGACGGGCGCCTCAGGGACCTGGAAGCAACCGCACCGAACGCGACGGAGAGCGGCGAGACGACTCCAGGAGGCGCCCGAGCTACATCCCCCGGCCACACCAAACCCGGGTTTGCTGGCAGACGCGGCTCACGACACCCCTTAGGGTCGCAGCCCCTCCCCCGGAAGTGACGTGTAGCGACTACGGCGTCTGGGAGGGACCCAGGAGCAGTCGGGGGGTTTGAGAGTGGCGGCGGCCGCGGAGGGCCTGGCAGGCCCCGCCGCTGCAAGGAACGCCCCGAACGCGCGCGCCCGGCGTGTAGCGGCCCCAAGACCCGCGCCGCCGCTGCCGCGTGCGGGGGCGGGGAGGGCGGGGCGCCAGGAGCCGCGGCGGCGGGAGATGCGGGCGGCTGCGGGCACCCGGCGGGCTCGGCTTGGCCGCCGCCGCCTTCTACGGCTCCGCCGCGGGGGTCGCAGCGGCTGCCGCGCCGTCCTCGAGTTTCCAGCGTGAGGAGGAGGCTGAGGGCGGAGAGGCGCATCGTGTTCGAGGCGGAGACCGAGGGGGAGCCCCGCGCGCGGCGTCGGTGAGCGGTCAGCCCCGCGCGCCCCCTCGGGATATTATCACATATCTTATCTATATTCTTTCAGCTCATTGCTATGGACAGTGCTATCACCCTGTGGCAGTTCCTTCTTCAGCTCCTGCAGAAGCCTCAGAACAAGCACATGATCTGTTGGACCTCTAATGATGGGCAGTTTAAGCTTTTGCAGGCAGAAGAGGTGGCTCGTCTCTGGGGGATTCGCAAGAACAAGCCTAACATGAATTATGACAAACTCAGCCGAGCCCTCAGATACTATTATGTAAAGGTAGTACACATCCTGATCTTATACTATACAGAAGGATAAAAATGCTTTTTTTTTTAACCTACAGAATATCATCAAAAAAGTGAATGGTCAGAAGTTTGTGTACAAGTTTGTCTCTTATCCAGAGATTTTGAACATGGATCCAATGACAGTGGGCAGGATTGAGGGTGACTGTGAAAGTTTAAACTTCAGTGAAGTCAGCAGCAGTTCCAAAGATGTGGAGAATGGAGGGAAAGATAAACCACCTCAGCCTGGTGCCAAGACCTCTAGCCGCAATGACTACATACACTCTGGCTTATATTCTTCATTTACTCTCAACTCTTTGAACTCCTCCAATGTAAAGCTTTTCAAATTGATAAAGACTGAGAATCCAGCCGAGAAACTGGCAGAGAAAAAATCTCCTCAGGAGCCCACACCATCTGTCATCAAATTTGTCACGACACCTTCCAAAAAGCCACCGGTTGAACCTGTTGCTGCCACCATTTCAATTGGCCCAAGTATTTCTCCATCTTCAGAAGAAACTATCCAAGCTTTGGAGACATTGGTTTCCCCAAAACTGCCTTCCCTGGAAGCCCCAACCTCTGCCTCTAACGTAATGACTGCTTTTGCCACCACACCACCCATTTCGTCCATACCCCCTTTGCAGGAACCTCCCAGAACACCTTCACCACCACTGAGTTCTCACCCAGACATCGACACAGACATTGATTCAGTGGCTTCTCAGCCAATGGAACTTCCAGAGAATTTGTCACTGGAGCCTAAAGACCAGGATTCAGTCTTGCTAGAAAAGGACAAAGTAAATAATTCATCAAGATCCAAGAAACCCAAAGGGTTAGAACTGGCACCCACCCTTGTGATCACGAGCAGTGATCCAAGCCCACTGGGAATACTGAGCCCATCTCTCCCTACAGCTTCTCTTACACCAGCATTTTTTTCACAGGTAGCTTGCTCGCTCTTTATGGTGTCACCATTGTCAGTGAATATTTTTGCTTTGTGTATTGCAGACACCCATCATACTGACTCCAAGCCCCTTGCTCTCCAGTATCCACTTCTGGAGTACTCTCAGTCCTGTTGCTCCCCTAAGTCCAGCCAGACTGCAAGGTGCTAACACACTTTTCCAGGTAATTTTATAAATATCTGTCTTCTGTAGTTGAGGATGATAATGTGTTTTGTTTTCTTTCTCAGTTTCCTTCTGTACTGAACAGTCATGGGCCATTCACTCTGTCTGGGCTGGATGGACCTTCCACCCCTGGCCCATTTTCCCCAGACCTACAGAAGACATAACCTATGCACTTGTGGAATGAGAGAACCGAGGAACGAAGAAACAGACATTCAACATGATTGCATTTGAAGTGAGCAATTGATAGTTCTACAATGCTGATAATAGACTATTGTGATTTTTGCCATTCCCCATTGAAAACATCTTTTTAGGATTCTCTTTGAATAGGACTCAAGTTGGACTATATGTATAAAAATGCCTTAATTGGAGTCTAAACTCCACCTCCCTCTGTCTTTTCCTTTTCTTTTTCTTTCCTTCCTTCCTTTTCTTTTCTCCTTTAAAAATATTTTGAGCTTTGTGCTGAAGAAGTTTTTGGTGGGCTTTAGTGACTGTGCTTTGCAAAAGCAATTAAGAACAAAGTTACTCCTTCTGGCTATTGGGACCCTTTGGCCAGGAAAAATTATGCTTAGAATCTATTATTTAAAGAAATATTTGTGAAATGAATTGGCATCTTTAGGACTAAGTGTGCTCTGTTGAATGACTTAAAGTGAGCTGTTCCTAAGCAGTGGAAGAAGAAGAATCATTCCTATTCATACAAAGTAAGATTGGAGCAGTCATACTGGGGAGATTGTTTTGTGTGAACTATAACGTGTAAGCAACTCCATGAAAAGGCATCTTGTTTACCTTTATTCAGGGTGGATCTCTTAGCCATATGTATGATCCTGTCTGAACCTGTCAACAGAGCATGGAGCTAGTCTATTTCACTATAGAAAGATTTTTAGACCTGGGGTTTAAGACAGTTTTTGGAACACCTAGTAAGAATATGGGACCTCACATCTAGCACAGAAATGCTCTTTGCCCTCTGGGTGGTATGATTATATGCCCATGGAATACAGCATGGGAAATGATCACTTTTAGGAGGATGAACTTGGATTTTGAATATTTGAAACATCTCTGAGTAAAAGATTCGATCAGATAACTTGAAACAACATGTAGTGGTTTTCTCAATTAGAAGATAACCAAGTGAAGGACCTGTCTTTTTCCTGTTCATTTTACCTCATTTTCTACTATACATTTATCACCTTTCCTTTATGTTTAAGGTTGTTAGAGGTTATGATAGTTTTAAAGATGCAGTTAGGAAGGTAGAATTCAAAGTGAAGCCTCCCCAGTCAGGAGCGAAGATGTGCTTATTTCCTTTTTTTTTTTTTTTTTTTTTTTTTGAGACAGAGTCTTGCTCTATCACCCAGGCTGGAGTGCAGTGGCGCGATCTCAGCTCACTGTAAGCTCCGCCTCCCGGGTTCAAGCAATTCTCCTGCCTCAGCCTCCTGAGTAGCTGGGACTACAGGCATGCGCCACTACGCCTGGCTAATTTTTGTATTTTTAGTAGAGACGGGGTTTCACCATGTTGGCCAGGATGGTCTTGATCTCTTGACCTTGTGATCCGCCCACCTCAGCCTCCCAAAGGCGCAGGCTCAGATGTGCTTATTTCTTTCAACTTTTTTTTTTTAAATGGGGAAGAGCAGAGTTCATTTGGGAATGCTTATACATAGGGATTGGATTGTTCATATTAGTAGTAAAAAATGTAGGCCTTATTCTCTACATTACCAAATTTTTAAAATATTACTATATGGTAATCAATGCCAGGTACAGATTTGTTGGTTCCCCAAACTGAATTGATATCAGTATCACAGTGGAGTCTTTTGAAAATTAAAGTCCAGGATTAAATTATATGTTGTCACCATTCACCACCACTACCACCCTCCCCCACCAATCTCTCCCACCGGTTAAACTCGTCTTCTAATCCTGTAGAATCACATGAACTAAATGAAGAAGTAAGAACTTGAAGGCTCAGACTGACACTGTTACAAACTAGCATCTTCAGATGCATGGTATTTACTTTAAATGTGCTTATATACAGTGTAGAGAAGCTCTTGTATAAGAAGACATCTATGCTAGCTAACTTAGTAGTAGTAGAGGGAACATATTCAGTGAGCTGCCTTTATATCTGTAGTGTCGGAGACTTGTTACTGGTTCATTTGTGGTTATCAGTTGAAGGTTCTGTTCCTGAGATGTGCAATAGTAGTGTTGAAAGGTATTGTTTAATAGTGATGGGGAACAGACATATTGGACTTTTTTTTCCATATTAAATTATTTAGTTTGCATGCCTGTTTGAAATTGGACCTCTCAGCAGCACTTTGAAATAGTTTTAATTAGGTTAACATTTTGTACATTAAATAAGTAGATATAGATGGTTGATTTAACTAGATGTGTTAAATTTTGAAAGCACAAAGGTATTTTATCTTTTTGAATTAAAGGAGAAAAGCCATTGATTTGTTTTCACAGACAGTATTTTTAATAATTAACTGTCTCAGCACAGAGGTACCTTGGAACCAAGGGCACCATTGAAACTCAGTTGAAGCAACTTCCTAGTAAACCATTTTAGTGAGTCCTTTTTGCATAAATCTATAGCCTCTCAGAGGTGTGAGGCTGTCACAGATTGGTGATCTGCTATCTCTTTGAGATCAACTAATTTGGAGAAGTGTGTGTGTGCGTATCCTTTTTTAAGTCAAAGTTTACAACCTTACTGCAGGTGTATGAGGCAGACAGTTCTGTTTATAGACTACCTCCTTCCTGGAAAAGTCTCAGCTTCATATTCTGTTGAATATATGCAGAATTCTTAGTGTGAAAGGTGATGTACCACTTCAGATCAGTTTTCACTGGAGAGACTTGTAATTGGTAGCTGTAGCTCGTATCCATCCCTAGTCACTTTGCCAGGATGAATGCTGTTGGGCAGCAGTAGCCTAAGTTACGGAAGGGGAGCAGATTGAATGGGGTTTTGAGACATCTTCTCTGATACCTTAGCTTTCCTTCTGCTCTGGTCGCTATCCACTCAGTCGTGTGCTAGAAATGTTTAACAACCAGGATCTCTGGGGTGGGGGTGGGGGGGAGCGCTGAATTTGTAGCATTTGCTGCAAATATAAATTATAAATAAAATTCTAATATAAATTAGAATTTTATATCAAATTCTTTGATATAAATTAGTTACTCCTCCTGTGGCTGATTTCAAGCTACCACCTTAGAGTTCAGAAAGGATGTGCACAGTTGGCTCAGAGCCAGTGCTGGCAAACCATTGCATTTACTCCACCCAAGAGTGGATTTTCACATAATTTCTAAAATAATTTTTTCTTATTTATATACTGACTTTTCAAAATACAAAATTAAAATATCATGTCTGACTTCAGTGATCTTTTTCTTTTTCTTTTTTTAGAAATGAGATCTTTCAGTAATCCTTTAATTTAATTTTTTAGAGATGGAGTCTTGGTGTGTTACCCAGGGTGGACTCAAACTCCCGGGCTCAAGTGATCCTCCTGCCTCAGCCTCCTGCATAGCTGGGCTACAGGCATGCACCACCACACCTGGCTTAGTAATCCTTCTTTATTAATGGTTTGTCACAGTACGTTTGTGATGTTATATTGCTCATGGCATACTTTATGTGTTCGAACAAAGGTGGAAATTTCCATTGATTTTTTTTTTTTTAAATGTATGCACAAACAATCTGGATTTTGAGGAGTACGGTCAGGAAAAAAAAAAAAGAATTAGAGGCCCTTGAAAGGTCAACCGTAAGCTTCTTAGAGTTAAAATATGAGTTTAATTTTTTCCCACATTTTGACAGTTGAAATTTTGATAGGGACAGTAAACCTATGAGCCTCTATTAGGCTACTGGATTTTTTTTAACTGGAAAATTCCTTGAAGATTTACATACTATATTACAGATTTTAAAAGTCAAGACTGACTTAAGTAAATCAGAGGTTTGGAATTCTGGAGCTGTAACTCCAGGCTGTTGATAGTATCACTTCAGTTCCATTCACCCCTGCATTGTGTGACGTCCAGTCTGACAACATTGTTTCATCCTGATCTGACTTTCTACTATGATTCTTAAGTTCTTAAAGGTGTCCTTTTATGTTTTTGGTGAATGTAAGCACATTTAGAGCCACTCAGTACCACTTCTCAATACCTCTGAAGCAGTGGTTCAGAAAAGGAGTGTCCAGCCTTTTTGAACACACAAATTGATCAGTAAGAGTTATTGAACATAAAAACTTTCCCTATTAAAAATTCATATGGGTATATGTTAAATTATATACCGCTATACCAAAGTAATATGTGTGTTATAAAAAAATACACAAAAATTGAAGTGAAGGATGGCATAAAAAGTAATTCTTGAGTAGCAGTTATAGTATTTTCTTCCCACACCCCAGTTGGTTGTCTTGTGCACCCTCCAGAAGCACACGCTTTTCCTAAAGACTGCTGACTCAGGATATTCTCATTCTAATCTCCAAACATATATGATGCTCTCTTATGATATATGGAGAAATCCTAGAGATTTGGAGTTTTTCAGGAGAGCTTATTGTCAACTTTTGAAATTTCACATTAATTCTTTTTGATAAATTCCCAAATAATAATCCATTACCACATGTTTTCCACAGCTTTATTCCTATTACTTTCGTCAGCCTGTTGTCTCTTATCTTCATGTTAGGTATGACTCTATTTTTATTTTACTAGTCTGCTCACAGACTTCTTTGGGACTTATGTTATATTTTACCAACAAATTTAGAATTATTTCAAGTTGCTTTATGTTAAAATATATAACAAGTTACATTTTCTTGCTGCATTAATAAGTTTTTGATTTTTAAAATCTGATATTTCAGCAACTAAAGGAATACTTTTCTTTATAGGTCTGTTCTGTTTTTAACCTCATTGACTGTATATGTTTTATTTACCCGTGCCAGGAGTCTAGAATCGTGCTTAGGTGCCATTCTTAGGTATGAAAACAAGTTTGGAGACCAATGCAGGTCTCTGTGCAGAAATCTGGGGCTCTAAATGAATTACCAAACCAATAGGAAAGTTAAAATACTACTCATGATGTAGTGTGTCATCTGAAGCTATGATAGAATATATTATTTCTAAAATAGTATTGAGAAGTTAATTGTTCAGTCCATAGTAGTGTAAGTGAAGTGTGGAGGTCAGCCATAGTTGTCTTTCTTCAGCAGGTACTCTAACCAGAGACTGGGTTCTGTGGAAAATAGAATTATATTCTTGGTTTGGGATCAACAAATGTTTTGTTATTGTTTTAATGTTGCTGGCATTGCCTGAAACAAAGTGCCCTGTTATTCCTCTTATGTCATCAGAACTCTGCTTACTGAAGTTGAAGTTTAATCTTAGGATCTAGAATTCTTGTGGTTGGTCGTGTATTAAGAAAAGAAGGTGGTTTGATTTTATTTCTTGTACTTGGTGGAACCTGTTACTATACAAGTCATGTTTTGACCTGTAAGCCGAGCAAATCTGAAAGGTGAATCGTTAATGGTAGTATAATTGTTTCATTTGAAACTGTCAGTTTCTTCAAGTCACTTCTCTGAAAAAAATTATGATAGATTGATAGCCTGCCAGAAAATAGCAATTTCTAAGGTGCTGCCATCCACACTTACTTATTGTGAAATATGAAAATCCAGAGTGGTTTGTATGAGAGGGGAAATACTGGCTCTAAGCTTTCTACAGAAAACAGGAAATTCATGCTGTTGTTGACATAATTTTAAAGGAAACTTTTAACAAGAAAATTCATGAGGGATACAATCAAACATAGTTAATCTCTTGAGTGCTAATCATTTGAGTATAGTCCACATCAGGAAGTTTTATGAGGTTGAAAACTTTACTTTGAAATATTTAATTGGGAGACTAGACCATTTCTTTTTCCAAGTCATTCTGATTTATTGTCCTAGTAAATGTATGTGTATGCATATATACTGATGTATTGACTGAATGTGTGTGTGTGTGTGTGTGCGCGTGTAAATCTGTTTTCATAGGGAACATACATTGATGGCTCCTAGTCTATTTTATACTAAAACTTAAAAAAATTTGCTGCACTTTGCAGTTGCCACTTTTTAAAAGATTAATGCTTTGCACATTTCAGTAGGCCTTAAAGATGAATTGCTCACCAACATTTTAGAAATACACTGCTTACATGTGACATACTCTAAACAAAGTCATAGTAAACTGTTCTCTTAGGTTCATGTATTATTGAGCAAATAAGGATGTCCTTTCTTAAAATTTCTACATTTATGTTTGCTTTTGTGTAAAATCTTTATTAGTTTGTAAGTTTCTCAAAGAGGAGGTTTATACTGGAAGCAGTATTTCTAAAGTACAGAGATTCGACCATGGATTGAATACAGTAGTGGAGGAATGCTGGTATTGTGGCCTAATTTATCCTTTTAAACTGTATGTCATTAGTATTAGCCAAAACCTCAGAGTGGAGTGTCTTGGGCTGAATGATCTTCTCAACTTTGCCTTGTTTCCCATCTCATAAAGGCTCCTTCTGGTTCTTTTCCCTTCCAAGGATTGTGAGTCATGCTCACATAGGCCTGGGATCTTCTGGATGGGGTCGGGGAGGAGGTGGGGGTTTCCTGTGGCTGGCCCAGAGTTCTAGCCAATGGAATCATTCAAGAATGCCTAAAGTTCAGGGGTGGGAATGCCATATATTGGTGTTAATCACTTGGCACTTTCTTGGGCACCAATATTAGCACTGTTTCATTTTTAATAACTGGAAGCACTTAATGATTATTTTGTTTGTTTAATTTCAACTTAAGGATATTGAGGGTCAGAGAAGTAAGGTTTATTTCTTGTTTATGTTTTCTGGAATTTATAGGGTGTTTGTAGAAGGGATAAATGGGTTACCTAATGAGCCATTCTTCTAGGCTCTGTAAGGTATGCCCTTTTGGCTAGGATATTTTAAAATAATTTGCAAGCTTTTAATATTGTGCTTTGTAGAAATTTACGATTTTTAAAAATAATTTGCAATTGATAGATTACACTTAAATTTATAAAGTATCCAATTTTAAGTTTCTTTTCTGTTTGGTCATTGTTGCTTATTGTCTATTGTGTAGGGGACACAATCCTGACATTTCATTGTTTTGTTACTTGGGGCAGTATTAACCAGTGGCCTTTGTATGTACATTCATTGCTTACATTTATTGTTTAAGTGGTAGAGTAGCATTTTTATGAACTTCCCTGTTCAGTATTAGTGAAATTGACAGATGCGTATATGTAAAGATAGAAAAGAAACGAATACAATTAATTTTTTATTCCTTGAGGCCTATTTATTTGTTTTGGCCCTGGATCTTTTCTAATCACAATTATATTTCTTTATTTTTGCCTTTGAGCAGTTTCATTTATCTTTGTGGGCAGGGAAGATTAAATATGAAATTCAGTCCAGTCATTTTGCTACTGGTTAGCTTTAGTTTGAGGCAAGTAAAAATTTTTGATTAAAATTAGTTTCTTAAAATTATGCCCTTGCTTTACCAAATAATCAAATTGGCTAAAAAATAAGGGTATGTAACTTTGCATTTTGAAGAACAAACCAATAATTTTTCATGAGCCCTACTCGATCTTCTTTAAAGAAGACCTTCCTAAGAGACAATTAGGGATGAGTTTGATTAATGGGAAATAGCTCTAGGTTAGATTATTTTAAATTCCATACACCAAGTGATTTAACCACAGTGGCAGTGGCAGTTTCTGAACCGTCAAGTATGAACATCACTTAAAAATTAAAAGATGCTTAATAATAAACTCTTAATTTTCATTAAGCCAATCTGTAATTCAGAAGAAAAGCATATGTCTGCCATGGGACTATTGCAGTGCGTCTCCATCAGTGTTAACACAGGAGAGATATGTTATTTTATGTGTATGTCTTAGTTTGGGATATGTGGTAGTAAGAACATGTCAAGAGTGCTTTCTTCAAACCTGTCAGCTCAACTGAGAAGACAGTTACTTCATTGCTTATTTTTTCCCTTGTTTTATTGAAATCTGTATCTCATATCCAGTATCTAACACTTTGTAGAGATACTTACATATAATGTAAGTGCACACCTACCCAGAGGAATGGATAACTGTTAAAGTGTTAATAATAGCTCGTCTTAGTTGATTTCAGCATAATTTACATTAGGGAGACCTAAAAAGCACCTTCAAAGTATTAAAAGCACCTTTTTTTTTTCTTTTTCCTAAAAAAGCAATTAAAATGGTCACTGCTAACATTTATTAAACTTCATGTTAGTTGATGAAACAGCTGGAGGGAAGCTGCCACATCTCCTAGCTAAGCAGTCTGACTTACCTGTTGGGAAACAAAGGGATATTGCTCTAAGATTGATTAGGATGATTGTAGCTAGAGTCTTGAATTCTATCTGTATACGGCAGAGAAACTTTATAGAGTGTAGAGAGGTGAGCGAAAGGATGCAAAAGCACTTTGAGGGCTTTATAATAATATGCTGCTTGAAAAAAAAAATGTGTAGTTGATACTCAGTGCATCTCCAGACATAGTAAGGGGTTGCTCTGACCAATCAGGTGATCATTTTTTCTATCACTTCCCAGGTTTTATGCAAAAATTTTGTTAAATTCTATAATGGTGATATGCATCTTTTAGGAAAGATATACATTTTTAAAAATCTATTTTATGTAAGAACTGACAGAGGAATTTGCTTTGTATAATGCAGGCTGGCTTTACAAAAGCACTGTAGCAAATTTACTACAAGTCTAAAAGTATACATATATGTTAATAGATATATGTGCAACTAGATATGGACAGCAGTTGTATTTTTTTAAATAAATATTTTTAACAAAATGATTTTCTGAATTGATTATTTATTCCCTTCTCTC